ATACCACAACTGGATTATTCTAATTAGTGGTGGAATAACAGGAAACAACATGTGTGGAAAGGCCAAGGGAATATGTGGGGGAAGAGGGAAACCAGCGGGAGAGGCACTGAGAGAGTGTAAGGGGCACACTCCAAAGGGAGAAAATACAAGGAAGACAAGTAGAAAAAAAGACAGAAAAGATGTCCTCAGACAAGTGTAAGGACAAGAGTGAGAAAAAGGAAAGAAGGGGAATACAGAGGGACCTTAATTTGTGAATGCAGTCACCGACACGGTTTAAGAGTCAAACGTTCTGAGTTCTAATTACTGTAAAATGCATGGTTATAAAACGTACTGATTAACCTCTCTGAGCCGTTTTCTTTAGAGTTTGCAGCGTAGATTAGATGAGATTAGCGGGACGGACGCTCTGTTAAAGAGAAAACTCTTCAAATAAGCCGTTAAGAATGAGAGAGAAAGCTGCAGAAAAAGAGAAGTGGAAAGAGAGAGGGAGGAAAGGGAAAGTGTAAGAGGAATTGTTCACAAGGCAGGTGAGAACTAAGGGAAACCACTGTAACGGTGCTGCTGTGGCTACTGCGGTGACTACTTCAGCACATCAAGCGTTGACAACTTGCCAAGTTCGTTATTAGAGTTCTACATGCACAATTTCATGCTACCCTCACAGCATTTCTATGGGGCTAGGTTCTCGCATTATCCGCGTTTTACAGAAGATATAGAGAGGTTTTGTAACTTTCCCAAGGTCTTACAGCTGAGAAGTTGTGGCCAGGAAGGGATTCAAACGCACGTCTGTTTACCTGTCAAGCCAGTGCTGTTAAAATCATCTCTAAGAACCTCGAAAAAGGCTCGGTTGCTAGTCATCCCGCCGGTTCAACGCCGGCTCCCAGGCACCACTCGCCACGCCCTTTCTCCGCCCGGGGGTTTTGAAAGTTCCGCCTCTTCTCGAACGGCGTCCCGTCTCCATGGAGATTGGCGTGGGGAGAGACTTCCTGCCTTACGCGCGAGCACTTCCGCCTCGAGCCGGAAGCTCCGTCCCTCACACCGAGAGTTCCTGCGCGTGGGGAGTTGGAGAGTTTGCGTGGCGGGAACGCGGCGGCAGTGAGAGCGAGCGGCGCCGGCCCTTGCGTCCGGTGCGGCGATGCTGACCCCGGCGTTCGACCTCAGCCAGGATCCGGACTTCCTGACTATCGCCATCCGCGTGCCCTACGCCCGGGTCTCCGAGTTCGACGTCTACTTCGAGGGGTCTGACTTCAAGTTCTACGCCAAGCCATACTTTCTCAGGCGAGTTCGGGGTGCCTGGCCGCAGGAAAGGCAGGACTTCATGAGACCTGTGTTAAATCTGCAGATTAACCCTTCCTGGAAGAATTGTAGAAAATGGAAGTGAGCAAGGGTCCTATGATGCAGATAAAGGTATTGTCTTTGGAATTTTTGTTAGTTTATTTTAATCTAAGCATAAAACAAATTTATCTTTAAGGAATTTTTACCATTCGCCTGCCCAAAGAAACCCCTGGCCAGCATTTTGAGGGGCTGAACATGTTAACTGCTCTTCTGGCACCAAGAAAATCCAGGACAGCAAAACCACTTGTGGAAGAAATAGGTATGTTTATTACAGTTGGGAGGAAATTAGGAACTTAAAAAAAATTAAAATTTAACACATTCAGGTGCTTCTGAGATTCCTGAGGAAGTAGTTGACGATGAAGAGTTTGATTGGGAAATTGAGCAGACACCCTGTGAAGAGGTATCAGAAAGTGCTTTGAATCCGCAGTGCCACTATGGATTTGGAAACTTACGATCAGGAGTGTTGCAACGGTTACAGGTATGTTGTCTTTCTGAAAGATCTTGATCTATGCAATTATTCTTTCTTTTCTGGGTGTCCTCAGGATGAACTGAGTGATGTTATTGATATTAAGGATCCAGATTTCACCCCTGCAGCTGAACGAAGACAGAAGCGCCTGGCCGCTGAGCTGGCCAAGTTTGATCCTGATCATTATCTGTGAGTAATGAGATTTTTGAGGATTAAATAATGTATAGTAAGTTCTTTCAATGTTTTTTCCTAGAGCTGACTTTTTTGAAGATGAGGCGATTGAACAGATTTTGAAGTATAATCCTTGGTGGACTGACAAATATTCAAAAATGATGGCCTTTTTGGAAAAGAGTCAGGAACAAGAAAATCATGCTACATTAGGTAAGAAACTCAAATTCGGCTAATTTGTTTCAAACATCTAGTTTTTAAATGCGTTTTCTTCTAGTGTCTTTTTCTGAAGAAGAGAAGTATCAGCTACGAAAATTTGTCAATAAATCTTATCTGCTGGACAAGAGAGCCTGTCGTCAAGTGTGCTACAGTTTGATTGATATCCTTCTGGCATATTGCTATGAAACCCGTGTCACTGAAGGAGAGAAGAATGTAAGTGCATGTATGTGTGCATGTTGCCATAGTGATGGTATTCTTTTCTCCAAAACAAATAAAGGTTGAATCTGCATGGAATATCAGGAAACTGAGTCCAACACTATGCTGGTTTGAGGTATGATTTCCAGTTGCAATTGTTTAGAATTTAAATGACTGCTTATTAAAATGACACTTCACAGACTTGGACTAACGTTCATGATATCATGGTGTCTTTTGGAAGAAGGGTGTTGTGTTACCCACTCTATCGCCATTTCAAGCTGGTGATGAAGGCCTACAGGGACACTATAAAGATATTGCAACTGGGTAAGATATTACTGTACTTGCAAATTTGGGAGGGATAATTTTATGTTTTTTCAATTTTCTTTAGGTAAAAGTGCAGTTTTAAAGTGTCTCCTGGATATTCACAAAATTTTTCAGGAAAATGACCCAGCGTACATACTGAATGATCTCTACATCTCAGACTACTGTGTGTGGATTCAGAAAGTCAAGTAAGTTTTCATAGAGTTACTTACGAATTTTTTCTAATTATTGTGTTTATTTCATTTCATGTAGGGTATAAGGGCCGTCTTTTTCTGAAATGCGAGCCCTTCTTGAAAATCTCACCTGAGGCTGTGCATGGTGTCTCACGCCCATAATCCCAGCACTTTGGGAGACCAAGGTGAGCGGATCACCTGGGGTCGAGAGTTCAAGACCAGCCTGGTCAACATGGTGAAACCCCATCTCTACTTAAGAATACAAAAATTAGCATGGTGGCACGTGCCTGTAATCCCAGCTACTTGGGAGGCTGAGGCACGAGAATCGCTGGAACCTGGGAGGTAGAGGTTGCAGTGAGCCAAGATTGCGTCACTGCACTCTAGCCTGGGTGACAGAGTGAGACTGTCTCAAAAAAAAAAAAAAGAAAAAAAAAAAGAGAAGAAAATTGCCTTGAGTGCACACCACCATACTTTTTACTTTATTTGCTTCTATATTCTGCCTCTACTAAAAATACAAAATTAGCCGGGTGTAGTGGTGGGCACCTGTAATCCCAGTTACTCAGAAGGCTGAGGCAGGAGAATTGCTTGTTCTCTGAGTTGTGTAGCACATCAAGTGATGGAATACACCTCTAATATCATGGCATGTTTGTCTTTTGTTTGGTTTGCCTGATTTTAGTCTTGTGATGGATGAGATATTACTTTACATCCCAGATTTGTAATTATGTGGTATACTTTAAGTGACAGAGTGAAAGGTGAAAAGTGATGTCTCTTTTGATGATCATCTCTTCTCCTGACTCTTGCCACTTTCGGTGTGTATGTATCCTATAAACCCAGAGCATTTACACCCCCAAAGATGTTCTTTGTGGATGTCACTTTTGACACCTTAAGAACCCAAAGACACATTCTTTTGGCAAAGAATAAAACACCTTCTCGCATATGGTATTAAGTACCTTTGTGCCATTCCAAATAAGCTTGCCAGCCAATTTAGATTTTATTTCTATCCTTAGATTATCCTAATGCTTCAGAAAAATAAGGGTTTAGTTCTTACTAGAAGAAATTGACTTCACTTTCAACTTGATATTTAAAATTACAGTTGTCAGCATTTGTCCTGTCTGCTTGTTTAAGGGACATAACAGTTAAAAGGACTTCACTTAATGCTGTATAAGTTAGTGATCTGAATAAAACTATTGGCAAAGGATCTCCACTCTGTATTAAATACTGGATTAATCATACAGGTCAAGCTTTCACAATTCTAGTTGTGAAGCTTGTGTTCTGAATGTGGCAGCACTACATATCCTTATGTTTCAGAAGCTTTATTGTGATCCATGGTTTCAGATGCATATTTCAAATCCAGAAATTTTGCCTGGTAAGTAAGGCTTATCATACCTTTTTTAAAAAATTAAATATTTTTTAAATAGTAGAGGCAGGGTCTTGCTGTGTTGCTCAGGCTGGTCTCGAACTCCTGGCCTCAAGCAGTCCTCCTGCCTTGGCCTCCCAAAAGTGCTAGGATTATAGGCATGAGCCACCTCGCCTGGCCTTGTACCTTTTTATCAGAAAGATCCAACCTTGCTCCAGGTTTGTGTGAAAACAGTTTTGCTTTGTTTTTAAACCAGAGCCACATAGATCTTTCCATCTTCTGTATAGGTCAGTGTTACTTGTTTCTGTTAATCATACTATTTCAAAGTCCCCTGCCATTTTAAGGTGGGCTCTCCTCTTGAGGCTTGGGCATGAGAGTTAAGCCAGATACTGACTTCGTTTTCTATCTTTTGGGGTCTTGTTATCCTAGGTGGAAATGGTGGTTGTTTAATTGTGACTGCTTTAGACTTGAGTATCTGTTCATCAGTCCATTCATTCAACAAATAGTTTATGAGTTCCTACTGTGTGCAGGGTTCTCTGCCAGGGGCCTGCCAATGGTAAACAAAACTTGACTTGGCTTCTGCCCTTCTAGAATTTGTGGTCTGATGAGGAGAGAAGTATTAATCAAATACTTGCATACACAAAAAGTAAAATTAAAACCTTGGAAAGTGGTGCAAAAGAAAAGATTCATACTGCCACGAGAGATGGCTGACCTCGCCTGGTGAGGGGATTAGGAGGAGAAGGAGGATCCCCTGGGGAAATGTTTGGTTTGAGTACTGAAGTACAAGTAGGAGTTAACCTAAAAAAGGTGGTGGACTTCAGGAATACATAGTAGTTCCATCATGTGCAAAGGCTCTGTGGCAGGAGGAGGGAATTTTATATGTTTTCAAGAAATTGCAAGAAGGTCAAGGTGGCTGTAACCTAGAGAAAGGGTATATGTGTTGGGGGAGGGGTCAAGAAAAGGCTGATGATTTAGTCAGAGCCCAGACAGTATAGTGCCTTTTAAGTAATGTTAAGAATTTTTATCCTTATTCTAAGAGTAGCGAGAAGCCAGCGAAGGATTTTCAGCATATGATGGGAGATGACTGGTGTAGTGTAAAGAGCTTTTTAGGCCAGTTTCAAGACTATTAATAATGCCCTTATGAGGCGTGAGTGTAGCCTGACTAGGGAATTAGGATTTTTAGGAACTCAAATGGATTTAGAGAATGAGGAAGAAGGCAACATGGAGGATGATGCCTGGGTTTGTAGCCTGCACAGCTGAATGAATGATAAAACCTAATTTTGGAAAAGGAATCTCAGGGTTTTGGCTTTTGTTAGAGGAATCTTTTCTATACAGAACTTAAACTCTTTTGTGGTGATCTGTACTTTAATCATAATTCTGGATAATGGCCAGTTTTCTTTATTTGCCTCTGTTATTGTTGCCTTTATTATTTAATGAACTACTGGGTTCAGTTATCTATGGAGGTTTGCCGTTTGTATGTGTTTTTTGAATGTTTGTAGAGTTTAGTTATTTTCTTAAAATGTTTTCTTATGAAATATAAAATACAATAATATTTGAAGTGTATACAAATTATGCAAATTAAGTGTATACAATTACACAAATGAAAGAATAGTAATGAACTGAATATTCATGTAACTACCACTGATTTCTTTTTTTTCTTTTCTTTTCTTTTCTTTTCTTTTTTTAAAGAGACAGGGTTTCTGTCACCCAGGCTGGAGTGCAGTGATATGATCATAGGTCACTGCAGCCTCAAACTCCTGAGCTCAAGTGATCCTGCCATCTCATCCTCCCGAGTAGTTAGGACTACAGGCATGCCCAGCTAATTTTTTATTTTTTGTAGAGATAGAGTCTTGCTTTGTTACCCCAGGCTGGTTGAACAACTGGGCTCAAATGATCCTCCCATTTCAACCTCTCAAAAGTGCTCAAAGTGGATCGATTATAGGTGTGAGCCACCATGCCTGGCCTCCAATCTTAAGAAATAGAATATCACCAATTTCCTAGAGATTCCCTATGGGACCATTCCCAATTGTATTAACTTCTGGTAACCACAACTCTAAATTTTATGTCAATCATTACTTTACTTTTCCATATAGTTTTACCATTTGTGCATATATCTCAAGTTTAGTTTTTAGCTTTGCTTTCTTTTGGACTTTATGTAATGGAATCATGCTATATGTATGGTTCTTCTATTACTTGTTTCTTTTGATTTTAAAAAGATTTATCCATGATGATGCATAGAGTTGTAGATGGTTCTTTTCTGTCCTGCAGTGTACTATCCCATTGTCTGAATATAGTGCTGTTTGTCTGTCTGTTATTCTGTGGAACCACTAATAAATGGTTTCCAGTTTGGGCTATTCAGAAAATGCTGCTGCAGATATCACTATACGTGTTTCATGGTGTACTTGTGCAACTTTTTGGTTAAGCCCTATACCTAGGAATGGAATTTCTGGGATTAGGGACAATGATATGTTAGCCTTTAATGGGCAGTGTCAAACTGTTTTCCAAAGTGGCCATACCAGTTTATTTCAACTTATACTTTAACCAGCAATGTATAATAATTTTCCTGATTCCACCTTCATGCCAACACTTACATGGTTCAGATTTTACGATTTGACAATCTGAAGGGGTATGAAATAGTTTCTGTTGTAATTTTAATTTGCATTTTCCTAATTACTAGTGAAGCTGAGCATCTTTTCATGTGTTTATGAGCCATTGGTGTTTCCTCTACTATGAAATGTCTGTCTATTGTATCCCCTGTTTTTCAATAGGACTTCCTTTCTTTTTGATTTATAGGATTCCTTCCAGTATTCTGGATACTAGTCCTTTATGGGTTAAATATGTTGCAAATATTTTCTTCCAGTTTATAGTTTATGTTTCAGTCTCCTTGTAGTGTTTTCATAAACAGAAGTTTTTAATCTCAATGCTGTAGAATTTCTCAATGTGTTCCTTTATGGGTGTGCTTTTGGTTCTCGTTTAAGAAAGTTTTTATGATTTGGATGTTATAGAGATATTCTCCTATAGTATCTTCTAAATTTTTTATTCTTTTGCATTTTGCATTTAAGTCCTTAGTCCACCTGGAATAGATTTTTTGTATGTTATGCAATAGGGGATCCAGTTTCTTTTTTCCCATATGGATAACCATATCCTGGCTTCATTTATTAAATAGTCTATCCTTTCCTCATACATCCTGCAGTGCTCACTCTTATAAATCAAGTTAACATGTATGTGTGGATCTGTTTCTAGGTTGTCTGTTCAGCCCCACTGATTTACTTGTCTGTCATGCGAGAGTGCCATACTTTCTTAATTACTGTAGCTTTATATCTTAGAATCAGCTTGTCAAGTTCCATGAAAAACATTTTGATTGGAATTGCTTTGAATCTGTTAATCAGTTTGGAGAGACTAAAACATTTTGTGTCTCTTTCCAATAATATGGTATGACTCTCTTAAGTTTTCTTTAATGTCTTTCAATAAAATTTTATAATTTTTTTCCATTAAAGGTTTACTCATTTTTTTGTTCGATTTATTGCT